CGAAGAGAAAAGCAACTGTAAACTAACTGTGAAACAAGGAAACAGAAGAGAGGCCAGAAAACCGTTTCCTAAATCTCGGCTTGGCATCTGGTGCTGGACCACAGCCGCTGCCAAACAGATGGGGGAAGCACCCTCCCTGAGCCCCAGAGCCTACACGTCGGGCCCCAGCGGCTCTAGCCATTGCCTCCTCTTTGCTTGGGTCCCCAAGTTCACTGTTAACCCCAGGGCCAGGAGCCAGCCTTGGCCCCAGACATTTGTTCTCCATTGTCCTGAGCACAACGCTGAAAAGCGGCGCTGAATAAGGATGCTGGGACGCAAAGAGGGCGCCCGGGGTCATCTGGAGCCCTGGAGGCTAAGCTCGGCAGCCTGGCGCCCCGAGTGGCTTCGAGTCCCCGCGACCGCCGCCAGGCCCGGCCACCTCCTTGCCACCTCCCTGCGTCCCGGGGAACCCACGCAGGGGGGCGCGAGGGAGGGGCTCGGGGACGGGCGGGGCCCGCACAGCCGGGCCAACCCAGCGGGGGTCGGCAGGAGACAAGGGGCGGCGAGGGCAGGGGGGCGGGGAGACTCGGGGCATGGCGGGGTGGAGGCGGGAAAGTGTCGAGGCCGGGGAATCCGCGCGTGGGGAGGTGGGCATCGCCAGGGCGACGATGAGCTTTCCTTAGGGGGCGGCGCCTGAAGCTGGCCGGGACCCGGTGGACCCCCACGACTCTCCCGGCCCTTGCCCGCGGCTCCCGGGGGGCGGGGCGGGGCGCCCCGGGCGGGGTCTGTGCGCAGGCGCGTGAGTGCGCGCTCTCGCGCACCGGCGGGCGGGGACGCCCCGTGAGGCGCCGCCGGAGGAAGCGCGCGCGCACCTCACTTCCGGCGCGCGCTGCGCCGGCGGCGATTGGACCCGAGGCGGCGAGCTGGCGCCCCGCCCAGCCAATCGGCGGCGCCGGCGCGGGTCGGAGGGCGCCGGGCGCGCGCGGGGCGGCCGGGGGCGCGCGGGGCGCGGGCGGGGCGCCGGGCGGGGCGGGGCGGAGCGGCCGCAGCTCGTCGCCGCCCGCGGGCCTGTCCGACGCCGGGGCCCGGCCCGTCCCCTCCGCCGCCCGGCAGCCATGTGACCGCGCCGCCGCCCTCCGCGCGCCCGGCCCGCCCGCCGCGCGTCCGCGGCCCGGCCGCAGCCCCAGGCCGCCGAGGGAGCGGCGGGGCCGGCGCCATGGCCGAGCGAGGCCGCCTCGGCCTCCCCGGCGCGCCCGGCGCGCTCAACACGCCCGTGCCCATGAACCTGTTCGCCACCTGGGAGGTGGACGGCTCCAGCCCCAGCTGCGTGCCCAGGTACGCGCCGCCCGCCGCGCTTTGTTCCCGCCGCCCCGAGGCTGAGCTGTGCCTTGCCTCACAGGTTGTGCAGCCTGACTCTGAAGAAGCTGGTGGTCTTCAAGGAGCTGGAGAAGGAGCTGATCTCCGTGGTGATCGCTGTCAAGATGCAGGTGAGGCCGCTTGTGACCCCGGCTGTGGCTGGTTTGAGCTAGAACAGGTCTTGCTTAATCACAGGGCTCCAAACGAATCCTGCGGTCCCATGAGATTGTGCTGCCCCCCAGTGGACAAGTGGAGACAGACCTGGCCCTGACCTTCTCCTTGCAGGTGAGTCTTTCACCAGTGGTGACGACACCCTCCCCTCAGCTGCCACTCGCACTTGTGCCCACAGTATCCTCACTTCTTGAAGAGGGAAGGCAACAAGCTTCAGATCATGCTGCAGCGCAGAAAGCGCTACAAGAACAGAACCATCCTGGGCTACAAGACGCTGGCCGCGGGCTCCATCAGCATGGCTGAGGTGAGTGCTCCGTCTGGCGTGGCCTGCGTCGGCTGCTTTCTAGAACCGTGCCCCTGGCCTGCAGGTGATGCAACACCCGTCTGAAGGTGGCCAGGTGCTGAGCCTCTGCAGCAGCATCAAGGAGGCCCCCGTCAAGGCGGCCGAGATCTGGATCGCCTCCCTGTCCAGCCAGCCCATTGACCACGAAGACAGCACCATGCAGGCCGGCCCCAAGGCCAAGTCCACGGGTGAGTGTGGTGCCAGCCCGCTCCTGCCCCTGGGCACCCTCCCTTCTGTCTGTTCATTCCGCAGATAACTACTCCGAGGAGGAGTATGAGAGCTTCTCCTCCGAGCAGGAGGCCAGTGACGACGCCGTGCAGGGGCAGGTGACCTGGGGCCGGGGCTCCGCGCCCTCTCCCGTGGCCTCAGCCACTGCATATGTCTCTGCAGGACTTGGACGAGGACGACTTTGACGTGGGGAAGCCGAAGAAGCAGCGGAGATCGATTGTAAGAACGACGTCCATGACCAGGGTTGGTGGAGACTGCTTCTATGAATGCTGGGGGCGGCTCTGACTCTGCACCGCCTGTCTTGCAGCAACAGAACTTCAAGCAGAAAGTGGTAGCGCTGCTGCGGAGGTTCAAAGTGTCCGACGAGGTGAGTGCGCCGCGCCTTCTGCTCGCGGCCCCAGGGAACTCACGCGTGCCTGGCACCCGTGCAGGTCCTGGACTCGGAGCAGGACCCTGCGGAGCACATCCCCGAGGCAGAGGAGGACCTGGACCTCCTGTATGACACCCTGGACATGGAGCACCCCAGCGACAGCGGCCCCGACATGGAGGATGACGACAGCGTCCTCAGCACCCCCAAGCCGAAGCTGCGGTGAGCCCTACAGGGCGGGGCGGGGAGGAACAAACGTGTCCCCCACCCCTGTTCCCTGAGCCAGGCCATACTTTGAAGGCCTGTCGCACTCGAGCTCGCAGACGGAGATTGGGAGCATCCACAGCGCCCGCAGCCACAAGGAGCCCCCAAGCCCGGTGAGTGGGGCCACACTGATCTCCCAGAGCAGGCACAAGCTGATTCCCATCTCCTCCCCCACAGGCTGACGTGCCCGAGAAGACGCGGTCCCTGGGAGGCAGGCAGCCGAGCGACAGTGTCTCTGACACGGTGGCCCTCGTAAGCAGGCTTGGGCCGCACCCACCCGTTCCCCACGGGAGGCTCCAGGCCCGTCTCTGCTCAGCAGGGTGTGCCAGGCCCGAGGGAGCACCCTGGACAGCCTGAGGACAGCCCCGAGGCTGAGGCCTCCACCCTGGATGTGTTCACGGAGAGGCTGCCGCCCAGCGGGAGGATCACCAAGACAGAGTCCCTTGTCATCCCCTCCACCAGGTGATGGGGGCTGCACGGCGGGGCGGGGCGGTACAGCCACTTAGCCTGTCCTGGTCCCCAATAGGTCCGAGGGGAAGCAGGCTGGCCGACGGGGCCGGAGCACATCCTTGAAGGAGCGGCAGGCAGCACGGCCCCAGAATGAGCGGGCCAACAGCCTGGACAACGAGCGCTGCCCGGACGCCCGGAGCCAGCTACAGGTGCAGCTGCAGGTGGGGGTGGAGGGCGTGGCACGCCCAGGAGGTTCTGGGTGTGGACAGGGCTCTGTGCCTCCAGATCCCCAGGAAGACTGTGTATGACCAGCTCAACCACATCCTCATCTCCGATGACCAGCTTCCCGAAAACATCATCCTTGTCAACACCTCGGACTGGCAGGGGCAGGTAGAGGGGCAGTCTCTTGGAGTGGAGGGTCAGCCGAAGTCAGCGTCTGCCTGTCTTCTGCCAGTTCCTCTCCGACGTCCTGCAGAGGCACACGCTCCCCGTGGTGTGCACGTGCTCTCCTGCGGACGTCCAGGCGGCCTTCAGCACCATCGTCTCACGGATACAGAGATAGTGAGTTGGGCTCCACCCTGTACTCACCACCCCCCTCTCCGTCCCACCTGCCTCTGGATTGCAGCTGCAACTGCAATTCCCAGCCCCCGACCCCCGTGAAGATCGCCGTGGCGGGAGCGCAGCATTACCTCAGTGCCATCCTGCGGCTCTTTGTGGAGCAGCTGTCCCACAAGACACCCGACTGGCTCGGCTACATGCGCTTCCTGGTCATCCCACTGGGTGAGCACCACGCCGTCCACCTGGGCCTGGGCGTGGTGACACCAGCCCCACCCCTGGCATGCAGGCTCCCACCCCGTGGCCAGGTACCTAGGCTCCGTGGACTACCGCTACAACAACTTCTTCCAGGACCTGGCCTGGAGAGACCTGTTCAACAAGCTGGAGGCCCAGAGTGCGGGTGAGGCCCGGGCGCGTCCACAGCCCACGCCAGCCTAACCCCCCACCGCCTCCTCCCCCTGCAGTACAGGACACGCCAGACATTGTGTCACGCATCACGCAGTACATCGCAGGGGCCAACTGTGCCCACCAGCTCCCCATCGCAGAGGCCATGCTGACCTACAAGCAGAAGAGGTAACGCGGTGGGCCCAGGCACCATACCACAGTCTGTTTTCTCTTTTGGTGGCTTTCTGAAAAGGAAAAAGCATTTTCATTTTGACTTTACCCTAAGGTACGGCTCTGTGGGTCTGCCTCCCACCCTGTGAGAGCTTAACTGTCTGTTTCCTTGCTCTTAGCCCTGACGAAGAGTCCTCCCAAAAGTTCATTCCCTTTGTCGGGGTGAGTACTGGCCAGCTTTATGTGATGGGAAAGCTTTCACCAGCCAGTGCCTGTTGTTTTCTAGGTTGTGAAGGTTGGAATTGTGGAGCCATCCTCGGCCACATCAGGTAACCCCGTCCCACCCTGAGGCCTTGTGAGTGGCTCAGCCTGCCCTGTGACTCCTCCCCAAAGGCGACTCGGACGACGCGGCCCCCTCGGGCTCTGGCACGCTCTCCTCCACCCCGCCGTCCGCATCTCCTGCGGCCAAGGAGGCCTCACCCACCCCGCCCTCCTCCCCGTCGGTGAGCGGAGGCCTGTCCTCCCCCAGGTAAAGGTGCCTCACGGCTCAGCACGTTTCACCAGGTGTGAATGCCTCCCTCTGCCTTTCCCAGCCAGGGTGTCGGCGCCGAGCTGATGGGGCTGCAGGTGGACTACTGGACGGCAGCACAGCCTGCGGACAGGAAGAGGGACGCCGAGAAGAAGGACCTGCCTGTCACCAAAAACACGCTCAAGTGCACTTTCCGGTCCCTCCAGGTCAGCAGGCTGCCCAGCAGCGGCGAGGCTGCAGCCACGCCCACCATGTCCATGACCGTGGTCACCAAGGAGAAGAACAAGAAGGGTGAGGTGGGGCAGGCTATAAGGCCACACGGCAGATGACAGCAGGGCCTCTTTTCTCCTCCCAGTGATGTTTCTGCCCAAGAAAGCGAAGGACAAGGACGTGGAGTCTAAGAGCCAGTGCATTGAGGGCATCAGCCGGCTCATCTGCACTGCCAGGCAGCAGCAGAACATGCTGCGGGGTGAGCACCACCGGCCCCGGGGTCTGTAGAGTGGGGCAGGCGGTCAGGCAGCCCTCTCCCACAGTCCTCATCGACGGCGTGGAGTGCAGCGACGTCAAGTTCTTCCAGCTGGCCGCGCAGTGGTCCTCGCACGTGAAGCACTTCCCCATCTGCATCTTCGGACACTCCAAGGCCACCTTCTAGCCCCACCCACCAGGGGGCCCACCTCCTGCCCCATGCTGTGAGGGGCCCAGCTGCATTTCTGTTAACATTTCAGTTTACTACAGAGACAGACGCTTAAAACACAAAGAGAAACAGTCTTAAGTATGAATGTGCTCACAACGTGGAAACTAACGGGGGAGCTCCTGCCAGGAGCCGAATAACTGCTCTGCTTATTAACCCGAACGTTCGGCCCGGGGCTGGGAAGCCAGAAGGACGATGCTGAGCCATGGATCGCGGAAGGCGTCCTCTGGCCTCAGGAGCCACCCAGAGCCTCACAGGCTGAGTTCTTGCCTCTGTGTCCTGTCCTTCCTGGAAGTCAGGACTCTGCTTCCTCAGGGAGCCCGGGGAAGGCGGAGCTCAGTGGCCACAGGCCGAGGGCCATGGGGCCGCTCAGTCCCGTTGGGGTTGTCCTGAGTTGAGCCTGGGGGGGCCGTCCTGCCCGCCTAAGAGATGCCCCCAGCACCGCACACTCGTGGTTCCCAATAAACTCCTGCCTGCGGCGGAGGTTTTATAGCAGCAGATATTTTTAATGCTTTTCAATACATGTTCTAATGTAGCTGCCAAACATGTTGCTCTTCTGAAGTCCCCCTGGGGCTGGGCAGAGCCAGCAGAGCCTGCCCCCACTTCCCCAGCCCCTGCCCCACCCCGCCTCACACCTTCCCCACTCTCAGGCTGTTCTTGAAACACCATGAGGCTTCTGCGTGTAGTCCCTGCCCCAAACTTAGCAAGCACAGGGGCCTCCACAGCCCAGGTGGCCCCAGAAAATGTTCCAGAGCCCAGCTTGGTACATAGTGAGATGCTGCTGGGGTTGGCCTGAGGTGGGGGCCACTTCCTCCACCCCAGTGGGTATGTCTGAGGTCAGCCATGGGGATATCTGGGTTGAGATTCAGGTTTTGGTGAATATGGGGCAGGCGTCCAGATGTGTTTGTGTCACCTGCTGCAACGCTGTAGCCAATGAAGATTCCAGCGGGATGGCCTGACCAGCGGGGCCGGCACTTTGGAGCCGTGGGTGCAGCCAGGTACCCCGTGCAGGGCCTGGGAGGCTCTCCAGGCCACAGTCCTCAGAGCGTGTTGGGTCCCATGTTGTGTGTGGGTTCCATGCCCTCCACACAGCAGGAGAGGGCTTCCCTGACCACACCTGCCCCCTCAGTCCTGCTTCTCCCCAGTAAGCCTGCACTGTGGGGTCTCCATAGGAGGAGCTGGGGAAGCTGGGGCCCTCCCAGGGGTCCTGATCGACCCTGGGGGCTCTTGGCCTGGTTTCGTAAGATGGAGCACTGCAAAAGGCCATGCTCAGAAAGCAAACGCAGGGCAGGGTGGGCCTCGAGCCGGGGCTGGAGGGGTCTCCACCCTTGCTGGCCTGAGAGATGGCCCACATTTCTTACTTGTGACCGCCCTGCTCTTCCTGGCCGCCCCCCCCAGGTGGCTGAACAGGGTGATTTTGTTGTGGTGAGGGGCCAGGATGTGGCCTGGTGTGCAGCCTCAGCTCCCTGGGTTCAGGCCTCAGAGGTAGCCTGTGTGCAGGAGGCAGAGCCCCAGCCCCTCCCAGCCAGAGCCCCTCCACACCAGGGACTCCTCCTTCACCTGGGACCAGGAGCCTGGGGCACACCCCAGGGTGGGGGAGAGGGTAGGAAGGTCTCCCATTGAATCCTGGCTTCAGGCTCTGCCCCGAGAAGTGTCTGCGGTGAGGGTGTGAGCCCCGGGCTGATGGCCTCTGACCCCGGCAACAGGTGGGACCCTGACTGACTCGTTCAGCTGCCCCCAAGCTGGGCTGCAGAGCATCTGTTTTTCTGCTCTCCAGTTTCTTTTCTTTTTTTTTTTTTTTTTTTTTGAGATGGAGTCTTGCTCTGTTGCCCAGGCTGGAGTGCAGTGGCATGATCTCAGCTCACTGCAGCCTCCGTCTCCCAGGTTCAAGCAGTTCTCCTGCCTCAGCCTCCCGAGTAGCTGGGATTACAGGCGTGTGCCACCACACCTGGCTATTTTTTTTGTATTTTTAGTAGAGATGGGGTTTTGCCATGTTGGCCAGGCTGGTCTTGAACTCCTGACCTCAAGTGATCCACCCGCCTCGGCCTCCCAAAGTGCTGGGATTACAGGCGTGAGTCACCGCGTCCTGCCTGCTCTTCCTGTTTCTTTCCCAAGGGTCACACTCAGTAGGGAGATGAAGGTGGAAACATCCTTGCTGTGGCTTTCTGGCCTCAGAGCAGGTTTTAGAGGAAGGGGCCACAGGCTGCCTAGTGCATCCTGGCTGTGGGCAGCCCCTTTCCTGGAGCCCTCCTGCCTACCCCGTACCTCCCATCTGGCTGCACAGCTCCATCCTTAGCCACGCAAGGGGAGAACATGGGCAGAGTCTCCATCCAGCAGCTGGGGGTTCTGGTGGCACTCCCTGTGCCCCTGCTGCTGCTGGGCTGTGGGTCTGCCCTGCACCCAGGAGCCCCACGGTCCATCCCCCACACCATGCCCAGCACCAGGGAGGTTGGGCAGACAAGACCTGGGCCATGCCAGCCCTCTGTGCCTCGGTTTTCCCACTGGTTACACAGGATGGTCGCATTTTCCCTGCCTACCTCACAGAGCTGTTCTGAGGGTGCATGGAGGAGCACTCTGTCCCACCAAGGACAACTAGAAACCAAAGCCATCTGACAGCCAGTGCGGTAAGGGCGGGGGATGTGTGTGTGAGGTGTGCACACCCCCCGAGAACCTGGCCCTGGACTGGCCTCACAGGACAGGAGGCAGCCCCTTGTAGAGCTAGGGCTCAGCCCCATCAGTCTCAAAGGTTAAGCCACCAGTCACCACCGAGGCACCCCTCAGGCCTGGTGGCCACTGTCCACTATTACGTAGACAGACCCCACCCTCACCCAGGCCAGCTGTGGGCCAGTCCCGCCCTGCAATCTGGTCTGCTGCCTTCCTCTTCCATGTTGGTCCCCTTGGCCACTGTCTCTGGGCATGCAAGCCAGTGTCCTGGTTCAGTGCCTCGGCCAGAGCTGGGGCAGGAGAGGGGCCTCTGGGTGAGAGCTGGGGGTGTCTCTGCAGGGTACTGGCAGCCTTGCCACACTGTCCTCATTCCCAGATGGAAAGACCTGAGTGCCTCTCGCCTTCCTCCGGGAATGAATTCCTCATGAAAATGACCAGGCCACTTCTTCCGAGGGCCAGGCCGCCCCCTCCCCGAGACCTGTCCTGCCGTCCGCGGGTGTGTGGCCTGTAGGGGACTGAGAGCTGGGCTTGCTGGGCACCTCTGGAATCTGACCCTGTGGGCCAAAGAAGCACCACTGTAGTTTCTGCAGACCCCCATGCGGTTCATTGTGCATTGTTTGGTTTCTAGGATGTATGTGTTGCTAGTTTTTTTTAATGAAACCCTGGATTAATGTAAATAGCTTTTTGGGGAACGGATTCTAATGTCACGTATGTGACCGTGTGGACTATTTCAAGGTGCTGATGCAACACTAATAAACCTGGAGGGGCCGGCCCCCGCCTGCAGTGTGATTCTCTCGGCCGTCC